TTAGGTTTGGATGGTTACGTTAGGACAAGCCTATAGTTAAGGCAATCTAATAGAACAGAACAGTGACAGATGCATAGTAAACATTAGGGAACCTGTGTGCGTGGAGCCACAGAAGCTTAGAACTTGGAGACGTGACCCTAGATCACCATATATAATGTTTGCAAATATTTTTATGGTATTCTTTTTCTGCTCAGAAGGAAACTGTAGAAATTAAATACTGCAGAAATTTGAGTTCTACACTCAGACTAAAGCAAACACATGGTCACGTGTGTTAATCTGTTTGTACTTAAAGCTTTTCCATTCTAAACTGGTTTACATGTCCTGGACTAAATCTTAGTATTAAAGGCACAGAAACACAGAACTCTAAGGGACCTCATTCACAACCATTCACCTTAACTGAGTCAATTCAGAAGGGACCTGAAATCTAGAGTTGACCGATTTATCCGACAGAGAGAGAAAAAAGTGAAACATTTTTGAACCCTTATCAATAGGTTTTGGCTTACTTTTCCCAAAACAGAATCCTCCCTGAGGTAGTCGGAGAGCAGAGTCCTGGACAGCAGTTCCGTGCACTAGGGAAGGAAATTTTAGAGTCGAGTGATGCAGGCGGAGACCCTGCGGCTGAGAACGGGCGATGCGGGTGTTGCTGTGACCCCTGGAATGCAAAGGACTGCACCCCCATCAGAAAGTTAGAAAGCCAGTGCAGAGTAGCCAGGAGTCCTGTTCACTCGGCAGGAGCAGGGGTGCCGAGTGGGGGGATCTCTGGTCCCGCAGCTCGGCCGCCACCAAGAGCCCGAAGTGCTGGGCGCGGTGCCACCAGAGGCCCGCCACGCCCCACGCCGCCCTGCAGGCGAACGCTGGAGGCCCCGCCGGGCCGCCGTAGCGCTGCGGCTCGGGCCGCTCCTCCCGCGCCGCCCTCCGCCCCCAGCCTCCCGGCGCCGCGGCAGCTCTGGGCAGGGAGCGCCGCCGCCGCCGCCGCCGCCGCCGCTTCCTCGTCTGCAGCCGTTCGGCCGCTGCGTGACGCGTCGTTTCCTCCCAACATGGCGGCCGGGGCAGGTCGGCGGTGATGGGGGCCAGTTCGCGGCCGCGGCGGGTGCTAATCCCCACAGTAGCCAGGGTAGCCCTTCTCTCGCGGTGCCTCTGAGAGCCGCCGCCACCTCGTCCCTCAGTTCCCGGCAGACAGCCGCCCGGGCCGGGCTCCCTCACCGCCACCAGGGCCGGAGGGACGAGTGAGAGGGGCGGCCGGGACGCGACCCCCGGGCCGGGAGAAGCGGAGGCCCGACGGGCGCGGCCCTCGAGGTACGGCTTCTTGGGGGCGGCGAGGACCTCGACGCCCTTCGCCGACACCGCGGCTGGTCCCGCTCGCCCGCCCCTTCCTGATCCTGCCGCTGCCCTCCACGCCTCCAATCCCCCACCTCCACCCCCTCTCCTTTCTCTCTTCTCTTCCTTCCTCTCCTCCTCCTCCCCTCCAGCCGCTGGGAGCCGCGGGTCGGACGAGCCGCCGCCTCCTTCTCTGCGTCCATGTATGAGGGGAAGAAGACGAAGAACATGTTCCTGACCCGGGCTCTGGAGAAGATATTGGCCGACAAGGAAGTGAAGAAGGCGCATCACTCCCAGCTGCGCAAAGCTTGCGAGGTGGCGTTAGGTGAGCGGGGAGGAGGCCCGGGGGATGGGGTGTCTAATGTATGCTTCTTTTTTTTTCCCCTCAGAGGAAATAAAAGCGGAAACTGAAAAACAGAGGTTTGTGGGATTTCTTTTCTTTAGTAAAAATAACGCTATAATCAGACTTTTCTTTCTCATTTAGTCCTCCTCATGGAGAAGCAAAAGCTGGATCAAGCACCCTTCCACCAGTGAAATCAAAGACAAATTTTATTGAAGCAGACAAGTACTTCTTGCCTTTTGAGTTGGCATGCCAGTCCAAATGTCCTCGCATAGTTAGTACATCTCTAGATTGCTTACAGGTATGTCTAAAATGGCACTTTCTAAAAACTGTCTTAGGATCTTTGTTTTCTTTCTCCATTTTAGAAACTTATTGCTTATGGGCACTTGACTGGCAATGCTCCAGATAGTACAACACCAGGCAAAAAATTAATTGATAGAATTATTGAAACAATATGTGGCTGCTTTCAGGGCCCTCAGACAGATGAAGGAGTTCAGCTGCAGATAATAAAGGTAATTATTATATAAAGTAAAATTGTTATTAACTCTTTAACTTTTTCCTTTTTTTTTCTTAAAGGCTTTACTTACTGCAGTAACATCACAACACATAGAAATTCATGAAGGGACTGTACTGCAAGCTGTGAGAACATGTTACAATATCTACTTAGCAAGCAAAAATCTCATCAATCAGACAACAGCCAAAGCTACTCTCACTCAGATGCTAAATGTTATCTTTGCACGCATGGAAAACCAAGCAGTAAGTATTTTAAGAAGAGAGAGGTTGTATAGTTACTAATATTGGAAATTTTATTTATTTCCAGTTACAGGAAGCAAAACAAATGGAAAAAGAAAGGCATCGGCAGCATCATCATCTGTTACAGTCTCCAGTAAGCCATCACGAGCCTGAATCACCTCAACTTAGATATTTGCCACCTCAGACTGTTGATCATATATCCCAAGAACACGAAGGGGACCTTGACCTCCATACAAATGATGTAGATAAAAGTCTTCAGGATGACACAGAGCCTGAAAATGGATCTGATATTTCCAGTGCAGAAAATGAACAGACTGAAGCTGATCAGGCAACTGCAGCTGAAAGTAATCTTCTTGAAAAGGGGGTTTGGGGTGTGTAATGTTCTGTTGAATTTTTCTTCTTTTAAAGCATTATCTAAAAATGAAGTGTTATATGACGGAGAAAACCATGATTGTGAGGAAAAGCCACAAGACATTGTACAGAACATTGTAGAAGAAATGGTGAACATTGTTGTTGGAGGTAGTATACTTCATTCAAAATTATTTTACTCTTATTTGCATGGTTTTTATTCTTATCATTTTAGATATGGGAGAAGGGACTACTATAAATGCAAGTGCAGATGGCAACATTGGAACTATAGAGGATGGTAGTGACAGTGAAAATATTCAAGCAAATGGAATTCCAGGAACACCAATTTCTGTTGCATATACACCATCCTTACCTGATGATAGATTGTCAGTCTCTTCCAATGATACTCAGGTATAAATGGAGGGGTGGGGAGGGGGAGAAATCTAAAATTTTCATGGTATGTTAACTTGTTTAGGAATCTGGAAATTCTTCAGGACCTTCACCTGGTGCTAAGTTTTCCCACATTTTACAAAAGGATGCCTTTCTAGTATTCAGGTCATTGTGTAAACTGTCAATGAAACCACTGTCAGATGGACCACCAGATCCAAAGTAAGTTATTAACTGTTTTGCCTGACAAATAGTCATATACTATGCCTTCTTTTTTACATTTTAGGTCTCATGAACTACGATCCAAGATTCTTTCATTGCAGTTACTTCTATCCATTCTGCAGAATGCAGGACCTATTTTCAGGACAAATGAGATGTTTATTAATGCTATTAAGCAGTATCTTTGTGTTGCACTCTCAAAAAATGGAGTCTCATCTGTTCCAGAGGTTTTTGAGCTTTCTCTTTCTATATTTCTTACTTTGTTGTCAAATTTCAAGACACATCTGAAGATGCAAATTGAGGTACGTTTTGCATTTAGGCATAATGTTACTATTATTTTAAACAGAAGTTTTCTCCTAATCACAGGTGTTCTTTAAAGAAATTTTCTTATACATTTTGGAAACTTCTACCAGCTCATTTGATCACAAATGGATGGTTATTCAGACACTGACGAGGATTTGTGCAGGTATTTTAAATTATCCTTTTTATTATCTCTTTACTTTGTTGAAATTAATGTTATATTGTTACAGATGCTCAGAGTGTAGTGGATATTTATGTAAACTATGACTGTGACTTAAATGCAGCCAATATATTTGAAAGACTAGTAAATGATCTATCAAAAATTGCTCAAGGAAGGGGCAGTCAAGAACTTGGTATGAGTAATGTTCAGGTAAGAACTATAAAAACATTTTCAAATTTAAAAAAAAAAATTTTGTTTTTGAATTACTTTGTAGGAATTGAGCCTGAGGAAAAAAGGTTTAGAATGCTTAGTGTCGATTTTGAAGTGTATGGTTGAATGGAGTAAGGATCAGTATGTGAATCCCAACTCCCAGACAACTCTTGGTAAGGTGATATTTTGAGCTGTAATTCTTTGTATAATGTACTCTATCAATTTTTCTTCTTTCAGGTCAGGAAAAACCCTCAGAGCAAGAGATGAGTGAAATCAAACACCCTGAGACAATAAACAGATACGGAAGTTTAAATTCCCTGGAGTCAACATCATCATCAGGAATAGGCAGCTACAGTACACAGATGTCTGGCACTGATAATCCAGAACAATTTGAGGTCCTAAAGCAACAAAAAGAAATAATAGAACAAGGGATAGATTTGTAAGTGTCATAGCTTAAGGAGAAATGTTATTTATTTTTAATGTTCTTATTTAACATCATCTAGATTTAATAAGAAACCAAAGAGAGGAATACAGTACCTCCAAGAACAAGGGATGCTTGGCACCACACCTGAAGATATTGCCCAATTCTTACATCAAGAGGAAAGATTAGACTCTGTAAGAATACCATTTTCATTCTAACCTTTTCTAATATCAATTTCTATCTCTGTTTTTACTTTAGACTCAAGTGGGTGAGTTCCTGGGAGATAATGATAAATTTAACAAAGAAGTCATGTATGCATATGTGGACCAACATGACTTTTCAGGAAAAGACTTCGTTTCAGCCCTTCGTATGTTTCTAGAAGGATTTCGTCTTCCAGGGGAAGCTCAGAAAATCGATCGATTAATGGAAAAATTTGCTGCAAGATACCTAGAATGCAACCAAGGGTAAATAAGGTTCAAATGCTCATTGATTGTCTAAGTTTATAACATGATACATTTATTTTTCCAGACAAACTCTCTTTGCTAGTGCGGATACAGCTTATGTTTTGGCTTATTCAATTATCATGTTGACCACAGACCTTCACAGTCCACAGGTATGTTTTCTTTTAAGTCAGTTTTACAATAATTTTAGGAATTATAATGGTTTTTCATATCTAGGTGAAAAATAAAATGACAAAGGAACAATACATTAAGATGAATAGAGGTATCAATGACAGTAAAGACCTTCCTGAAGAGTATCTATCAGCCATCTATAATGAAATAGCTGGGAAAAAGATATCAATGAAAGAAACAAAAGAACTAACAATCCCTACAAAATCAAGTAAACAGAGTAAGTATCTAAATTAATTGAATTCTGATTGTATTTAAAATGCTGATAGTGTTTATTGTTTCAGATGTAGCCAGTGAAAAACAAAGAAGACTTCTGTATAACTTAGAAATGGAGCAGATGGCCAAGACAGCTAAAGCACTCATGGAGGCCGTGAGCCATGTTCAGGCACCCTTTACAAGTGCAACACATTTGGAGCATGTGAGGCCCATGTTTAAGGTTAGAATTTTCAAGTAATGTTTGATTGCAGTTTTAATTAAAATACAATTTTTAATTTTTGTAGTTGGCTTGGACGCCTTTTCTGGCTGCATTCAGTGTGGGTCTACAAGATTGTGATGATACTGAAGTAGCCTCTCTTTGCCTGGAAGGTATAAGATGTGCAATCAGAATTGCATGCATTTTCAGCATTCAGGTAACAGAGAATTTTGTCTTTGTAGCCAGTTTACTGTGTAAACATACTTTTCTCTTTTTTATAGCTGGAGAGAGATGCATATGTCCAGGCACTAGCAAGATTTACCTTACTCACAGTGAGTTCCGGTATTACTGAAATGAAACAGAAGAACATTGACACAATAAAAACACTTATCACAGTGGCTCATACAGATGGAAATTATTTAGGAAATTCATGGCATGAGGTATAAGCACTTTATTTTCAACTTTGCAATTTAATTTAACATTTTTTTCCTTTTTGTAATTAAGATTCTGAAGTGCATCAGTCAGTTGGAGCTGGCACAGCTTATAGGAACTGGAGTGAAACCTCGATACATTTCTGGAACAGTGCGAGGCAGAGAAGGATCTCTTACTGGAACAAAAGATCAGGCTCCTGATGAATTTGTGGGTTTAGGGCTAGGTGAGAATTTTTACAAAGTATCAAAAATTGTTAAACTGAAATGACTTTTTTTTATGTGTGGTAGTTGGAGGAAATGTGGACTGGAAACAGATAGCAAGTATTCAGGAATCCATTGGAGAAACCAGTTCTCAGAGTGTTGTTGTTGCTGTAGATAGGTAAGGTATTCATTTTATTCCCTTTTCAGATGAAATTTTTTAAATTGTGTTTTATTTTCCCTAGAATATTCACAGGATCTACAAGGCTAGATGGAAATGCCATTGGTAAGTATGGGCATTTATTCTACTTCGGAACTTGAGCTAAAAAAAAAATGTATTTATATTACAGTGGATTTTGTCCGTTGGCTCTGTGCTGTGTCTATGGATGAATTACTTTCCACGACACACCCAAGAATGTTTAGTCTACAAAAAATAGTAGAAATATCATATTACAACATGGGAAGAATAAGATTACAGTGGTCTCGAATTTGGGAAGTTATTGGAGATCATTTTAATAAGGTATTTGAATAACTATGGTGTTTGTTTACATTATTAGCATCGTTTATTTCTGTCGCCATTACAGGTTGGGTGTAATCCTAATGAAGATGTAGCTATTTTTGCAGTAGACTCCTTGAGGCAGTTGTCAATGAAGTTCTTAGAGAAAGGGGAGCTTGCTAACTTCAGATTCCAGAAGGATTTCTTAAGACCTTTTGAACATATAATGAAACGGAACAGGTACTATATTTGTTGAATTGCTTAATAGAAGGGCATATCCAAGCAATTATATTAATATTTTTAGGTCTCCAACAATTCGAGATATGGTTGTACGGTGTATAGCACAGATGGTTAATTCTCAAGCTGCTAACATTCGATCTGGATGGAAGAACATTTTCTCTGTATTTCATCTAGCTGCATCTGATCAAGATGAAAGCATAGTGGAACTTGCATTCCAAACAACCGGGCACATTGTCAGTGAGTATTCTCTTAGCTGTGTTCAAGTAAAAATTATAGTAATATATATTTTTCTCTATTTTAGCCCTTGTATTTGAAAAACACTTTCCAGCGACCATTGATTCTTTCCAGGATGCAGTGAAGTGTTTGTCTGAATTTGCGTGCAATGCAGCTTTCCCAGACACAAGTATGGAAGCAATTCGACTTATTCGCCATTGTGCAAAATATGTGTCTGATAGACCTCAGGTATAGCGTCATTTAGTAAACAAAATTTTGCATGCCTTTAATAACCCTACCTTTTTTCTTGAAGGCTTTCAAGGAATACACAAGCGATGATATGAACGTAGCACCTGAAGACAGGGTGTGGGTGAGAGGATGGTTCCCAATTCTCTTTGAGTTATCCTGTATCATCAATAGATGCAAATTAGATGTAAGAACCAGGTAACAATCTATATTTGTAATTAAAATTTTGGTACAGCTTTCTAATTGTGTTTTGTCATTTTAGGGGTTTAACAGTAATGTTTGAAATAATGAAAACATATGGCCACACTTATGAGAAACACTGGTGGCAGGATTTATTTAGAATTGTTTTCAGAATCTTTGACAATATGAAATTGCCAGAACAACAGACAGAGGTAAGAGGATACACAATTTTCATTTAGCTTAGGCGTGATGTTCATTAATGACTTTTTTCCCCAGAAAGCTGAATGGATGACAACAACTTGCAATCATGCACTTTATGCAATCTGTGATGTATTCACTCAGTATTTAGAAGTACTCAGTGATGTACTTTTGGATGACATTTTTGCTCAGCTCTACTGGTGTGTGCAGCAAGGTAGGTCTGTACCAGATATGTGACACAAAGTGATATATAAATGAATTGCTCTTTTCTTTCCTAGACAATGAGCAGTTAGCGCGATCTGGTACAAACTGTTTAGAGAATGTTGTTATTCTGAATGGTGAAAAATTTACCCTAGAAATCTGGGATAAAACTTGCAACTGCACACTGGATATCTTCAAAACCACAATCCCACATGCGTAAGAAGATTTTATACAACTTTACATTTATACTAGTGATTGACGTGGTTTTGGTATCTTAAAGGCTGTTGACCTGGCGACCCAATTCTGGAGAAACTGCCCCCCCACCTCCATCTCCTGTAAGTGAAAAGCCATTGGTAAGTTTTAATCAGTAAAGTATATTGAAATTATACTTACAGTGATTTTTTTTTTATTTATTAGGATACAATATCACAGAAGTCTGTAGATATTCATGATTCTATTCAACCAAGGTCTGTGGATAACAGACCACAAGCACCACTGGTTTCTGCGTCTGCTGTTAATGAAGAAGTCAGCAAAATTAAATCTACAGCAAGTGAGTTATTTCTCTAAATAAAAATAAATTTGTTGCATGTGCATTGGGGGGGGTTTCCTCACAGAATTTCCAGAACAAAAATTGTTTGCTGCCCTGTTGATTAAATGTGTTGTGCAGCTGGAACTCATCCAGACTATCGACAACATTGTCTTCTTCCCAGCCACAAGTAAGAAAGAAGATGCAGAAAACTTAGCTGCAGCACAGGTAAGGAGATAGGAGGACAGCTGCTTTTTTTGGTGTATATGCTGGGGTGGTTTGTTTTCCAAAGAGAGATGCGGTGGACTTTGATGTTCGCGTTGATACTCAAGACCAAGGAATGTACCGCTTTTTAACATCACAACAACTTTTTAAGCTACTGGACTGCTTATTAGAGTCACATAGATTTGCAAAAGCGTTTAATTCCAACAACGAACAGAGGACTGCCCTGTGGAAAGCAGGTAAGCTGCACACGCCTCACATTTAATGTTTAAAACTAATCCCAGAAACTTCCCTTTTCTGCAGGATTCAAAGGCAAATCCAAGCCCAACCTTCTGAAGCAGGAGACCAGCAGCCTGGCCTGTGGGCTGCGCATTCTCTTCCGGATGTACATGGATGAGAGCCGCGTTAGTGCCTGGGAGGAGGTCCAGCAGAGGCTTTTGAAGTAAGACTTTTGACTGATTTCCATCTCTGACCAGTAACATTAAAGGAAACCTTTTCTTTTGCAGTGTCTGCAGTGAAGCACTAAGTTACTTCCTCACTCTAACATCAGAAAGTCATCGAGAAGCCTGGACTAACTTACTGCTTTTGTTTCTAACTAAAGTTCTAAAGATAAGTGATAATAGGGTAAGTATGAGGCTTCGAATCCAGCCCCACATTCTCTCATACTTGTTCTTTTCTGGTACTACAGACCAAACGGACCCTGTGAGCATGGGGCTGCCAGTGAAAGGAGGATGCCTGGGAATGAAATCAATAGAAGAGATGCAGAAAGCCTACGGAAAAACAGCGTGCTGATACTATTTGACACAGCAATGATTATTTCTTACCTTTGGCACCTTCCTGCATTTTTATTCTGTTCAGCCTCTTCTGCTGCTCTCTTAGCAGGGCTTGCTGCTGAATCTCTAAGGTGTGATGATCTCTTGGAGGATCCAGGTACATAAATTTCAGATCAACTCGTGTTTCTGAATCTGGTATAAAAAATATGTTATATAACTAAGTTAAATGTTGTTTTCAAATGGGATTTTGTAAAACTTCACTGTAAGTAACATGAGTAACCTAATTTCAAAATCAAGGAAATGATAGAAATAGTGAAACATCACTAAAGTCAAAGGACAGTAAAATAGCCACAAAACTAAAGAATATGAAATTAATATTCTTTAATAAGTGTCTTTTCACAAACTTACCAACATAAGGAATACCCCAGAACAAGCAGTGGATGTTGCATTGTCCATCTCTACCTGTCCTAGCCCTGCCAGGATGCCACCCAGAACACAGACTACGTGCAGGTATATCCAAGCAGATGGTCACATGGCTATGACTAAGGCAGCCATGAGACACTGTAATCACGGCTGATCTCTAAAATATACTGGAAACGTGAAAAAATAATGTTACTGGCCAATTAATATTTTAGTCCTTACAAATATCATGCAGAAAGCAAGATAAATGTAGACTGGCTGGAACTTGAGGGGGAATGCCATTTCTTTTTTTTTTTTTTTCTTGAGACGGAGTCTTGCTCTGTCGCCCAGGCTGGAGTGCAGTGGCACGGTCTTGGCTCACTGCCAGCTCTGCCTCCTGGGTTCATGCCATTCTCCTGCCTCAGTCTCCCAAGTAGCTGGGACTACAAGCACCCACCACTATGCCCGGCTAATTTTTCTTGTAGTTTTTAGTAGAGACGAGGTTTCACTATGTTGGCCAGGCTGGTCTTGAACTCCTGACCTCGTGATCCACACGCCTCGGCCTCTCAAAGTGCTGGGATTACAGGCATTAGCCACTGTGCCTGGCCAAGAATAAAAATTTTTTAATCTTGAGAAGAAACATACAGTTCATACATATAAAAAGCCTTGAAAATATTATTCCCTTTGACTCACTAATTACACTGCTGGAATATAAAGAAATGATCCTAAATATATATGTAGTTTTATGGTCCTAAATATGTATAAAGCTTTATGATCAGAAATTATCAAAAGAACAAAATAGTGAAAATGGTTAACAGCCATTTTCAGAAGTTAACAGAAGTTTCTGGACACATAAACTTGGATTGGTCCCTGGCTTCACTGCTTCCAAACTCATTAAAAAAACAATACCAACCACCAAGTCATGGGTGAATGAGGGCAAGATGTAGTAACACAGGGAAATGAACAGCCCAATTCTATGGCTTAAACCTTTTTGGTCTCAAGATCTTTTTTACACTCTTAAAAATTGAGGACCCCAAAGAGCTTTACTTATGTATGTCACACACACACACGCCATATTAGAAATTAAAACTAAGAGATTCCTAAAACACAAGAATACACAAGGACACATTTTGCTAGCTTCAAAGAGATGAAATCATTACATGTCATGTAGTCTCTGGCCAATCTATATACACATGAGAGAATGAGAATGAAAAAGACAAATAATGTCTTAGTTTATAATACAAACAGTTTTGACTTCAGACCAAACTCCTCATGAGACCCACTGGGTTAACACAATGCCTGGCAGATAGTAAGTAATCAATATTTGATAGCATAAAAAATAACAGTATACGTAATTGATAATACGTGTAAATCTAGGTGAAAAACAATAGAGAAAATTAAATAAATAACACAATTTATCTTTTTTTTTCTTTTAATTATGCTCAGAAAGACTAGAAAACATCCAAAATGATAATGGTACTTACATATAGGTAGTTTGACTAAAGTGATTTTTCCTTCTTACTATCTTTCTGTATTTTGAAAATTTGCTATAATAAACAGATAGTATTTTCAAAAGGATAAAAAGCCTAAATTCCAGTTTTCTGGCCTAC